TTACAGGCCTGTGCCACCACGCCCGTCTAATTTTTGTATTTTTAGTAGAGATGGGGTTTCACCATGTTGGCCAGGCTGGTCTTGAACTCCTGACCTGCCTCAAGCGACCTGCCTGCTTCGGCCTCCCAAAGTGTTGGGATTACAGGCATGAGCCACCGCACCCGCCACCTGCCCCACTTTCAAGTTATTTTCCTTCACTCCTTCATTCATTCCACAAATGGTTACTGAGCCCCTGTCATGTGCTAGGCCCTGATCTGGGCCAAAAACCTTCTCCTTGGGGCACTAATGTCTCTCTTGCGCTCACACCTTATTCAGGTTTTTGTGTAAACATGTGAAGTCACTGTGTCCAGCGCTTCCTGCTCCTGTGGCCACTACCAACAATTAATTTCATGCATGTCCCCCTCCCCCCTTCCCGTGCCCCAGGGAGCGAGTGGGGAACCGGGAACGCGCCAAGGGGCCCGCGAGGCAGGGAAGGGGAGAGGGGGCGCGAGGGCGGGAGGGGCGCGAGGGGGAGGAGAGGGGATGCCTGGGTTAGGGAGTCCGGCTAAGAGGGAGGAGGACGGAAAGGCAGGAGGGACCGTGTTCGTGCAGCTAGTTCACGGTTACCACAGCCTCCAATGGAGTCAGATTCAGTCAAGAAGACGCCCAAAGACACTGTGAGAAAGTGGCCAGAGGAACCGCCAAGCTCGCGCTGCTTTTCTTACCCTGTCTCACAAAGACCAATGAACTTCAAGCATCGCCTCTCTCAGCCGAGGCAGACGACCAATGCGGTTTGAGATCCTGAACTGATGTCCCGCCCCTTCCCTTCTGCCAGCTTCTTGGCGCACAAGACTATCAGTCCCACCAATAGCGCTTCGAGTTGAGCCTCGCGCCACCGCTGCCTCTCCCTCCGCACGTCCTGCCCGCCCAGACTGTCTTCCCCCTTTCGAGGCAGGTGGCCAATGGGGCGTCGAGTACCCCTTATTGGACCGAGGCTGGCCCCGCCCCCCAGGAACGGCCCGCCTGGCCCCGCCCCTGGGGCGTTGACCAAGCCCGGTCTGTGCACGGGTTGCCTCGTTTCTGGCCTTCCCTTGCCTTGTACCTCGACTTCGCGCGTGGCTTGTTTTTGCTGAGTGGAGGCCTGCGTTTTCTGTTATGTCTCTTCCGGTGCCCCACAACTCCTGAGCTACCCTTCTTTTATGCGTTCTCTCCCAGCGCTGTGATTACCGGGTTGCTTACCGGGCCCTCCTTCCTCAGATTGCACCCCTTTCCTTGTGTCTCTTCTTGTCTTTGTGTCGGTTGTGATTTTCCTAATCTCTGATTTTCCTTTTCTCTCGGACGCTCTCCCTCTTCGGACCCATTTTCTCCCGTGCTTCATGCCCTGATAGCCTGGCCCCTTCCCGGCTTCCTTCGCTACCGGGGACGCCTCTAGTTTTTCTGAATTTCTGGCTGGCTCCACCCTCCGCGTTCATCTTCCTCAAGAGTTCGCCCCTCTGGGGGCTCCTCTGTGTAATCGTCGCCTTCTCTGGGTATTTCTGTGAACTCCGTCTCACACCATCCCGCCATCTTCTCTGCCTTGGCCCCTTTTCTCTGTACAGCCAGCTCTGTGTCCTTTTCTTCTCCCCCTCTAAAATCGACTCCTCTTCTCCCTGAGAGCCCCACCTTTGTGCCCCACTCCTCATTTTCCTACGCCTCCCTCTCTCTGCTGGTCCTCTCTCTCCCTGCAAGGTTCCATTCCATCAATTTGTTTGTCTTTTGTAGGGGTGGCATCCCCTCTGACTACTGCTCCATCCTTTTTTTTTTTTTTTTTTTTTTTTTTTTTGCTTGAGGATTTCACTTCAATCTTTTCTGGTTGCGTCTCCACTTGTACTCAGCTTGTTAGGTCCAGGTCCAGTTGTTCTGCATCTGAGGCTGGCGTGTGCTGTCTTCTCTGATTGGCCTAATCTCCCTCACCCCCGTGAGATCTGTTGTCAGCCTTCGTTTCTCTTTCCTGTGTCCCAGCTTTTCTGCGGGTCTTGGCACCTTTCTTGGCCACAGATTTCTGGGTTACAGAGCATGTGTGTCTGAGGCATTGCAGGCAGAAAAGGGTGGCCGACGTGACCTCTAGCTGGACTGCTGGGCAGGGGAGCTGTCCTAGATAAAATTGGAAAGGTTGGGTGGCGCTTATCTGGGGTGGGGTGGGGTAGAAGCTGATGCAATCAACTTTCTGCTCCAGAAACAGTGACCCAGAGACAGGTGGACAAAGAATTCGGGGACTGATGGGAACTGAGCTTGGGATCCAGACTGAAACTGATTCCAGACTGACCTCTAGCACCCAGGACCCAGACACAGGGCCATGGGACCCCAGCATTTGAGACTTGTGCAGCTGTTCTGCCTTCTAGGGGCCATCTCCACTCTGCCTCGTATGTCCTGTGGGGCTGGATGCTATAAGACCCAGAAAGGTGGGAGGCTGGATTCATGTCACTGGTGGAACGGCCAATGACTGGGAGAGCATTCTCTTTTTAGGGGCTGGAGCTCTTTTGTGCTATGAAGCAACAGCCTCAAGATTCAGAGCTGTTGCTTTCCATAACTGGAAGTGGCTTCTGATGAGGAACATGGTGTGTAAGCTGCAAGAGGGCTGCGAGGAGACGCTAGTGTTCATTGAGACAGGTGAAGCAGTCTAAGTTTGATCAATTTCGTTTGATCTGAGCTCTCTCAATCCTCTGCTCCTCAGGGACTGCAAGGGGAGTCGTGGGCTTTAAAGGCTGCAGCTCGTCTTCGTCTTACCCTGCGCAAATCTCCTACCTTGTTTCCCCACCCGGAGTGTCCATTGCCTCCTACAGTCGCGTCTGCCGGTCTTATCTCTGCAACAACCTCACCAATTTGGAGCCTTTTGTGAAACTCAAGGCCAGCACTCCTAAGTCTATCACATCTGCGTCCTGTAGCTGCCCGACCTGTGTGGGCGAGCACATGAAGGATTGCCTCCCAAATTTTGTCACCACTAATTCTTGCCCCTTGGCTGCTTCTACGTGTTACAGTTCCACCTTAAAATTTCAGGCAGGTGAGAGGAGAGGAATATTGTTTATCAAATGCGTGTTCCTGACTTCTCCCTCTCTTCCTTACAGGGTTTCTCAATACCACCTTCCTCCTCATGGGGTGTGCTCGTGAACATAACCAGCTTTTAGCAGATTTTCATCATATTGGGAGCATCAAAGTGACTGAGGTCCTCAACATCTTAGAGAAGTCTCAGATTGTTGGTGCAGCATCCTCCAGGCAAGATCCTGCTTGGGGTGTCGTCTTAGGCCGATGTCATCACTTCTGTATTTGCATTTTACAGGCGAGGACACAGGCTTAACTCCTCAAGGCCACGGAGCTGACCTTTGTTAGTAGCTTGAGCAAGTGGGGTCTGAAGCACACGTGCCTGCACCTGGCCTCAGAAGTGGGACTGACACGAGGTTTCGGTTACCATGGACCTCTGTGACCTCCATGACCAATCTAGGTTCTGGAAGGGGTGGTTGGGAAGCCAGAATAGTCACAGCAAGTGGAACAGGGCTAGGTGGAGACCAGCGAGCCTACGACAAGAGGCTTTAGGTCATAGAGGGAGGTTTTAGTAGATGAGTTTTATCAGTGGGCTTCGCCCACCTCTTCCTAACATCTGACCAGCTGGGCTATTAGTTTTAGAAGGCTGAGCTGAGGCCTGGGTGGGCCAAGACATACTTCCACAGATTGTCTTCATCCCACTAGCCAAGGTGGTTGAGGACATCAATGACCTTCAAAGGGAATTAACAAGTCAAAGGAAATGGTGTCCTAGGTGTCACAAATGGATGGCTTAATCCTGATACCAGGGACAGGACATATTTGCTACATACAAAGGATTATATGTAACAAAAATATTGGATGTGGAGTGTGATTTAACAAACCCCATGGACTCATCACTTAGCCCAAGAAATGGAGCATCAGGAGTAACTTGCTTTTTACCTGTGTTCTTTTCCCCATCCACTCCTTTGCCTCCTCCCATGAGGAAGCAATATTTTATTTAGTTTGGCTTGGATTGGATTTTTATATACTTTGTCATGTATGTATTATACCTTTAAACAATAAATATTGTTTAGATTTGCCTGGTTTTGAGCTCTGTAAAAATGGTATCATATGTAG